ACCCCCCAGAGCAGCTACCCAGGGTGCAATGTCACCACCACTGCCTCTCCAGTCAACCAAAGCACTATCTGTTTGCTGTACTGCATCTCCCCACCCGCCCACTCCGTAGATTGAGCGCTCTGTGAGAGCAAGGACTTTGTTCACTGCTGGGTCCCCAGAGCAGGGACCAGAACAGGCGCTGGGAAAACATCTGTTGAATGCCCCAGGTACTCCAAAGCCCTTGCTCTTTTCAATCCCAAGCAGGTTCCAAGTCTCCAGCCTTCCAAACCAGGGTTGCCCGGTGCGAAGCCCAGGGGTGAGAGGAACAGGAAGCAGGGCAGATCCGTCCCTGCCCTTAATCCAGGGTGAAGGGTTTAACCTCCAGGACAAGACTTTTGCCGCAGGCTCCAGCTCCTGGCCTAGACTTGGGGCTGGTGCAGGGGACAAGGCGAAGAGTTGAGCCAGGGTCTCGGGAACCCAGCTGCCCTCGCCCCTCTATCCACACCCTATCCCAAGAAATGGTGCGTCCCGCCGCAGGGCGTACGCACAGAGAAGGAAGTGTTCAAGTCTTCCAGTGCGGAGAAAAGAGACTAGGACTCGCCCCTCGACGTCTCGCGGAAGGTACCTGGCTCCCCGGTGGCTGCAGCTCCGGGCTCCTCCTCCTGCGTCCTCGCGTCGCGTACTGCTTGCTGGGATTCGTAGTCTCGCCTTGGCCATCAGTTCGCCCTTCCCAGAGAGCTTTGGGAATCTAAGCCGGGACTGGGCGGAGGGCGGGGAGAAGGTGATGGCGCGCGAGGGCTTCTGGGAGTTGTAGTTTGACATATTCTAACAGCCAGGAATTCTGGAGAAGAAAAATTGGGTAATAAATCTTATCAGATTATCTGGGCTGTCCTGATATGAACCTTTTGAGTTTTTTTCCTCATTCCCAGGATAGGAATACCTCTGTGGTTCAAAACACGAAGGCTGAGATTCAGAGGAACTACAAATCCCATAAAGTGTTGCACGTCTAGGGCCTTTGGGGAACGAGGTCGGCCCCAGCGCAGGCGCGGTGGCGCGAGTTGGACTGTGAAGAAACATGGCGGCCGCGACGTTGACTTCGAAATTGTACTCCCTGCTGTTCCGCAGGACCTCCACCTTCGCCCTCACCATCATCGTGGGCGTCATGTTCTTCGAGCGCGCCTTCGATCAAGGCGCGGACGCTATCTACGACCACATCAACGAGGGGGTGAGGGCCTGTGCCATCCCTGACCTTGGACCCGCCTGAGGGGTGACAGTGGAGTAGAGGTGGGATGGGACTCAGTATACTTTTACCAGGACAAAGTTTGTGGCTCTTGTCTTTAAAATGCAGAAGCTGTGGAAACACATCAAGCACAAGTATGAGAACAAGTAGTTCCTTGGAGGCCCCCATCCAGGCCAGAAGGACCAGGTCCACCCAGCAGCTGTTTGCCCAGAGCTGGAGCCTCAGCTTGAAGATGATGCTCAAGGTACTCTTCATGGACCACCATTCGCTGTTGGCAAGAAACGGCTTTACTTACAAAACAGACTCTTTACCTTCTGCTGTGTTTGAAGTATGTTTAGTCAGCATGCTCAGGAAATAAATGTGAATTGCCCTTGAGACCTGCTTCTACATTGGTTGCTTTGTTAACTCTACCTGATCTTCACTTGTCAGTAATTTGAGACCACTTCAAAGCCCTCTGCAAACACCCCAAAGGCAGAATCTGCTATTTTGAGTTTTCCATTAACTTCCAAAGAATTCTGGTTTTCAAAACAGGAGCCAGAGTTGGAGATATTACAGTCAACTTTGGCTTCTAAGCCAGTAATTCCATTCTTAAATACCTCACTGTCTTGGCCATGGGGAAGCACTATGGCCTCAGCTGGGGGAAAGACCCTGGCCTAGGGGTCTTAGCCACTCCCCACCCTAGGGTATAGTTCAGGGGTATCCAATCCTTTGGCTTCCCTGGGCCATGTTGGAAGAATTGTCTTGGGCCACACATAAAATACAGTAACCATAGCTGATGAGCTAAAACAAAAAACAATGGTTTGTGCAAAAATCTCATAATGTTTTAATAAAGTTGAAGAATTTGTGTTTGGGCCTCATTCAAAGCCATCCTGGGCT